GATAACAATTTACCTATTTTTCAATTTCTGTTTGTTTTATGAAAAAGCAAATAGAAGCAATCAGGGCACTGCAAGTTGTGACTACTCCAAGATGTGAATCATGGATCATGCAAATTACAATCATGTTTTAACCTGACCTCCAAAGGGAGAATAAAGTAAAAATTATCCCATGCGAGGATTATTCACCAGTTTATATGTCATTAGTTACCAGTTTTTCTTTATGAATAATGTTTAGCAATATTATAAAGTATATCTAATAGTTATCATATTTTGGCTTGTTACTTTTTGGTAGCAATTCATAAAAATGGCTGGAAAAGACAAATAAGGCACTGTTTGCATGTTACAAATTATATCCAAAGTCCAAAAGCTGTTAATAAGAAATCTTCCAATAAAACCACATCATATTTTCTTTTTTATTTACACCCACATCAGGATTACAACTTTATCAGGACTGCACCTTGATCAGGAAGGGATGTTTCTCTTACAAGGCTAATAAGAAAGGAACAATAAATTTGCTGATGAAAAAAGTAATGCATTAAAAAATTTTAACTTTAATTTTTAATTGAGGGCAATATTTTAAAGAAATGCTCATTAGTCATTCCTTTAAATTGTGTGTGTGAGAGAGAGAAAAATGAAAATTAGTCATTTCAAATGCTGCAAGATGCAGAAGGAACTCATCATCATGACACAAACAAAAAAGAGCTGTGCCGCTAGAGGTTTCTGTATTCTTATGTAAAGTCACAATTTGTTCTACAAATCTCTTTGAGTAATTTATGTCTCATATATAGAGATCTGGAATAGCAAAAATACTTCAGAGGAAATTAATGAGTGTATCATGACCACATAATAATTTACTTATGAATTTTCTTAGGTAAGAAACGGTTGAACTGGATGCAATTTTTATCACAGCTTGTGTAAGACTGCCTCTGTCCCTCCTCTCACATGCCATTGGTTAACCAGCAGACAGTGTGCTCAGGGGCGTTGCCAGCTCATTGCTCTTATAGCCTGTGAGGGAGGAAGAAAGAAACATTTGCCAGCCAGGCTAGTGACAGAAATGGATTCGAAATATCAGTGTGTGAAGCTGAATGATGGTCACTTCATGCCTGTCCTGGGATTTGGCACCTATGCGCCTGCAGAGGTAACAATAATATTTTTAGTGTTGAGAGTTCATCAGAAAATACTACCTATGGTTACTCCCCCAGGTTCCTAAAAGTAAAGCTTTAGAGGCCACCAAATTGGCAATTGAAGCTGGCTTCCGCCATATTGATTCTGCTCATTTATACAATAATGAGGAGCAGGTTGGACTGGCCATCCGAAGCAAGATTGCAGATGGCAGTGTGAAGAGAGAAGACATATTCTACACTTCAAAGGTACTGTGCCTATGATGAGCTTGTGTGCACATATTACACAACTTCCTTTCTCTAACCTCTGCAGCTTTGGTGCAATTCCCATCGACCAGAGTTGGTCCGACCAGCCTTGGAAAGGTCACTGAAAAATCTTCAATTGGATTATGTTGACCTCTACCTTATTCATTTTCCAGTGTCTGTAAAGGTAGGCAGCTTGTGTGATCAAATTAATTTCACTGACATCACTAAACTGACTGCTTCTACTTCAGCCAGGTGAGGAAGTGATCCCAAAAGATGAAAATGGAAAAATACTATTTGACACAGTGGATCTCTGTGCCACATGGGAGGTGAGTGTTTGGAGGTGAGAGAACGGATAAGAATCTTCCACACCTCACAATTCCTTTTTCCCAGGCCGTGGAGAAGTGTAAAGATGCAGGATTGGCCAAGTCCATCGGGGTGTCCAACTTCAACCGCAGGCAGCTGGAGATGATCCTCAACAAGCCAGGGCTCAAGTACAAGCCTGTCTGCAACCAGGTGAGCACCCTCAGCCTCCTCTCCTTTCTGTTATCTGATGCTTTTCCATCTTGCTCGTCTGCAGGTGGAATGTCATCCTTACTTCAACCAGAGAAAACTGCTGGATTTCTGCAAGTCAAAAGACATTGTTCTGGTTGCCTATAGTGCTCTGGGATCCCACCGAGAAGAACCATGGTAATAAGAGATACAGGAAGTTTACCTAAAACCAGGGCCTCAGCCTTTCTGCCTTTCCTTCCAGGGTGGACCCGAACTCCCCGGTGCTCTTGGAGGACCCAGTCCTTTGTGCCTTGGCAAAAAAGCACAAGCGAACCCCAGCCCTGATTGCCCTGCGCTACCAGCTACAGCGTGGGGTTGTGGTCCTGGCCAAGAGCTACAATGAGCAGCGCATCAGACAGAACGTGCAGGTGAGGAGCGGGGCTGTGGGCCTCAGGTCTCCAAAATAATTAAAGTTTTCTATTACTTTGATAGGTGTTTGAATTCCAGTTGACTTCAGAGGAGATGAAAGCCATAGATGGCCTAAACAGAAATGTGCGATATTTGACCCTTGATATGTAAGTAATTTTGGAGATGGTTGTCCTAATTTTTCAGAGTGTGCATTTTTTTTTCTCTTTCCAGTTTTGCTGGCCCCCCTAATTATCCATTTTCTGATGAATATTAACATGGAGGGCATTGCATGAGGTCTGCCAGAAGGCCCTGCGTGTGGATGGTGACACAGAGGATGGCTCTATGCTGGTGACTGGACACATCGCCTCTGGTTAAATCTCTCCTGCTTGGTGATTTCAGCAAGCTACAGCAAAGCCCATTGGCCAGAAAGGAAAGACAATAATTTTGTTTTTTCATTTTGAAAAAATTAAATGCTCTCTCCTAAAGATTCTTCACCTACTTTGGTCTCCATAACTTCTATGTTTTCTTTCCTTCTGACACACTAGTGCCCCTAAATTGTGATTTGCCTATACGTTTAGGGCCGGGGTTGGAAGATGTTAACAACCATTTAAGATTCATTTCTGCAGTGGGAGTGGGTGGAGTTTCACCCTCTGGGAAAGGGGCAGGTGACAGGTATTTATCAGTCAGTGCCTCTCTAGCTCTTGTAGGAAGAAGCACACGCAGGATGGAGTCTAGAGGATGAGCGATATTGACTAGCAATTCATGGGCTCCCTCCAGCAGTGCGAGGGTCAGAGTTTCTGGAGCCTTGGGAGGAGGCATCCCTGTGAGGGGGGGTTAGGGAGATGGGAGGGCACCAGGAAAAGTGATTAGAAGTCAGGTATGGGAAGGCTAAATAGGACAGAGTCGAGTACATCTCTGCTTGGAAAAACATATCAACACCCTTTTTTTTGAACATTATATCTTGCTCATAAAAGAAAACTTTCCACATTGTTTTAACAAACCCCACAGCTGAGAGTCAGGCCTGAATCTTTGATGTGTGCCCATTCACAACGTTGACCCTATTGGTTTGTGGTGGGGCAGGGCATCAAAGACATCATTGACTAATCACATTCCCCTGAATAGCTCATATTTAGAAAATATTCTTAGATTCTAAAAATGTACTATTAATTTGTGATATTCAGTCTTTTAAATATTTTATACATTAAACAGGCATAGTTACAAATATAAAACAAAAATATCCCAAAGCCATTATGCATGGCACTCAAGATTAAAATGGGAAATAATACATCTAATAAATCAAATGTTCCAAGACTTCAAAGGTCTTTTGGAAACAGGCTATGTAAAACAGCACACTGGTTTCAAACTTTGGTAAATTTTAAGAACAACTCTTACAAAGGCATTTAATTCTTATACATAATTTTCAGGGGACCTAAGTTAATCAGCTAATCATGAAGACATGATTTTCATTTTAGAAAACACTTTTGAAAACTTGGGATAATCTCATGCCTTAATGATCAAAGCATTATGAGAAGGACAGTGGTTTTTAACCTGGGCATATGTTCTAACACATTTACTCTCCACTATTCGTACTCTGGTAGCCATGTTAACCCCATCAGAGATTCCTTCTCAAGCCATGTCTCAGAGCTGAGAGGCATCCCAGCAAGTTTTGCAGCTCACAGTTTTTTCCGTAAATTACTTATTCTATAAAATTGGAGTAGGCCATAAACTTTGGAGGGCCCTAGACCAATTTTTTGGATTATTTTTCGTCTTCTATCATTCCGCTGATCTTAGATATTCTCTGCATTAAATATTAAATATCACTTCTAGGCTGAAAAATCCCCCTAAAAATATTTCTAGCTCAGATTTTTCCTCCAAATTCTGCAATAGAAGATCACAATGTGAACTCTGCATCTCCATGTTAAAGTCTAATGGACATTCACACTTAGCATGTCTCAAAGAAATCTCATGTAAACCATGGCCATCCTGTTCTACCTTAACTTTCTGAGTCTATGGAATGATAATTTCACATCTCATAAACTTGACTGATGTAAGTGTCAAGAAAAGATTGACATTTTGTTAAAAGTTAGTAGTGAAGTGTGTAACGCTTAAGCAAACTTTCATATTTCAAATCTCTTTAGCAAGTGTAACTCTTTTTTCAAGATGTGAAATAATCATTAGGTCAGTCATTTGTAAATAGTACATCTGCTATGGACTTTTTCCAGTTCTTCACCATCCATTTTTATAAAACTCTTATTGTTAAAAAAAAAGTTACTCAGAATTTCATAAAGCCAAACACCTGATTTCAGGAACACTTGAGATGTAAGAAAATTTTATAGGGACCTCCAATCACTAATTTTCCTATTTTTTCTCTCAAAGAAATGCTGAAGGGAGGAATTCAGGTTGAATGAAAGGAAATAGTAACTTACAGCCATATAGAGTTATAAAGACTTCTTGTAAATGTGAACATATGGTAAAATATAAAAACATGTATTTTTGAAATTTTGGATTCTACTCATTATTTTACTTCAATTTAAGATATAAATGTATAGAAATAAGTATAATTCTAAGCTAATACGTATGCAATGTAGGAAGCTGTAATTACTGACCAAAACTATGTGAAGTGGAGAAAACCTGGGGAAGTGGATGGTTTTAGATGAAACTGAAGTTAAATTCATATTGATTTAAAGTAAATTGTTATAACTTTATAAAGTTTTTCATCATCACCACAGCAATCACAAAGAGAATAATTATGAATATACGCAAGAGGAAATGAGAAGGGAATCCAAATGTCATTAAAAAAAAATCACGCCACCTCACAAAATGGTAACAGTGGATATAAAGGATAGAAAGCTATAAACCTGGTAGGAAAACATTGAAAATGGCACAAGTGACTCCTTCCCTGTCACCAATGACAGTCATGTGTTGCATAATGCCTGGGCTATCTTCTGAGAATGGCTTTGTTAGGCAACTGTGTCATGGTGGGGACATGATAGCATTAGAGAGAATTCTCTCAAACACTGTCATGGCCTTATCAACTATGCTTCTGTAATATTCTGAATCCTTCGCTGCCTTTCCAACAGTGTTTACAACGGTTTCCTAAGAAATGAAATCCATTTCACCAAACCACTTTTCTTGCTCATCCATAAGAAACACTTCTCCTTTGTTAAAATTACATCATGAGATTGCAAGCATTCAGTAACTTGCAAGCTCCAATTTGAATTCTAGTTGTCTTGCTATTTCCACCACATCTGCAATTACTTTCTCCACTGAAATCTTGCATTCCTCCAAGTCATCCAGGAGGGTTGAATTCACTTCTTTCAAACTCCTGTTCAAGTAAATGTTTTGCCCTCCTGTCACGAATCATGAATGTTTTTAATGGCATCTAGAATAGTAAATCTTTTTCAGAAGATTTTCAATTTTCTTTTCCCAGGTTCTTCAGACAAGTCACCATGGTAGCTGTAGACTTATGAAATGTATTTCCTGAACCATAAAACAAGAACATCAAAATTACTCTATGATCCATGGGAAACAGAATGCATGTTGTGTTAGCAGGCATGGAAAGAACAGTAATCTCTTTCAACCTCTGTAAGAGAGTTCTTGGTTGATTAGGTACCTTGTCGATAGGCAGTTCTAATTTCAAAGAACTTTTTCTTTTGCTGAGCAGTAAGTCTTAACAGTGGGCTTAAAATATTCAGTAAACCATTATTTAAGGAGATGTGGCTTAAATATCTAGGCTTTCTTGCTTTATTTATAGAACACTTACAGAGTAGATATAGATTAAATCTTAAGGACCCTAGGATTGTTAGAATAGTAAATGAACATCATATGTTGTAATATAGTTAGCCAGGGAGGGGAAAGATCTCTACAAGAAATAATTTTAAAAACTACTCAAAGAAATCAGAGATATCACAAAATGACAAAACAAGTACAGGGGCAGCAAAAGGTAACAGATGTCAACTATGAGATCTCATCAAGAACTAAGAAAATGGAGAAAAGTACCAGATGGCAGATGGGAGGCAGTGTGAGCATGCCTCTCCCACTTGGAGATTAGTGTGTAGAGATTTACATTGTGAATTTCTTTTCAAGAACCAATGCAGAGACTTAACAGATATATGAAAAAATTTCACATACACTCTGAAGAAGTCTCAGGCACAATCCTACTCCATGAAATAAGAAAAAACCATCACATCCCCAGATTCTGAGGGGAGAGAGTTCACTCCAGAGCATACATCCCCACTGGGGATCTGGAAATTCAGGCCACAAGAGAAGGCTTTGATCCTGTGCGGACAAGTGCCTTGAGCAGAATCCACAGGGGAGAGCTGGAAGTGCATGGCAGATATGAGCACAGAAGCTGGGTGTCCAGCCTTGTGGGCAGACCGGGAGGGATGTGGCCTGAAAGCCATGGTTATTATCTCAGCGTGTAAGCTGATGATCTGAGGCTGGTCAGAGTTCTGTGCGCAGACTGCCTGGATGTAAACCTGGCACTGTTAGCAGAGCACTGCATGAATGAAAGGAATGAAAATAGCCTTGCCAACTGCATAGGTGCTGGGTGAGGCTCACTGTGGGGGGCGCACGGCAAGCTATTCAACATTACGTACAGGCATTTGAGGTCGGGGCATGGAAAAATACTGAGGCAGTGTGTGTATGTTATTTGTGCTGAGAATGAAACTCCTTGACCTTGAAAACAGGACAGGGAGTGGTGTGTGTGCTGTGATAAGGAATGCTGAAAACGGTCTCCTGAGAATGCGGTTTGAGTGCTTTTACAAGGCCACAGGTGTCTCACGACCTGACCTCATAAAGCCATCTAGTGGATGTTTGTGGCTTAACAAGCCCCTTCAATAAGTACTTGGCGGAGGGATGCTGGGGGGACCTTCTTAGAAGAGCTGCGCCCCACCCCCCTCCCTGGACAGCCCAGCTACAATTGTCTGAGAACTCACTGCAAGCTGTAAGCGGCCCACTACTTCCCACTCCCTTTTTTGAACTCTTCTGTGCAGCAGAGGCAATTAAACTCTCCTCTGGAACATTACCCCAGCAGCCTGAGAACCACCCCTTGGCGCTCACAGGGGCTGCAGCCTGCCTTATCCAAGGACAGTTAGAGTGCAGACCCACCTAACCCTGGACCCACTGGTGGTACCCATCCACCCATCCTGGTAGCTTAACACAAAGATACACTTTTAGGAGCTTCATAGCCCCTCTTCCCCCATTGCCTGAGAAACCACTTTCCCTGGGCAACTTAGGGCAAGCTCAAATCCCACTGCTACCACCACAGCTGGTGCTCTTTTGCAAGTGCCACCTCCTAGCTGGAGACCAACCAGCACAGTCCACACAGCACCTCAAGGAAGAATAAATAGAACTGTTCCCAGGAAGGAGAAAATGCCTGCATGAGCTCAGCTGTTACCACTGCGTACCACACCCTGACCAGTCAGAGGTCTTGAGTCGGTCCGCATGACAAGTTCACCGCTCGCATAACCAGCATTCAAGAAAGCCAGCACACTAAGCCTATCTACAGCCAGGGAGTCTCAGAGTCTACGTCACTCCCCTGCCACCTCAATCAGAGCTGGTGCTGGTATCCACTGCTGGGAGACTTGTGCTGAGGTGAAGCCTGGGCTGGATGGCTGGAGGATGAAGAACTGCACGGAGGAGATGGAGGCACCCAGACAGATGCCCCATGGACATCCTGAAGCAGAGCTGCCTCACTGCCCTGCACACACATGAGAGCGCAGCCAGGAACAGAAGGACTGGGCAACATTCAGGCGGAGCCCAGGCCAATTTTCTAAACATGGAATATGAGTTAAATAAATGGCTTCGTATTAAAGCCTGTATGTTAAGAGGGTTTGCTTTATATCC